TGAGCCCTACGTAAACGGAGAGGATGGAGTGAAGGTACAAAGCCATTCACATTCCCGTCATCGTTAGTGTTTCCAGTTGATTTGGTTCTAGGACGCCCTTGGGCTCCCTGCGTCCAGGCCCTCTTCTCCTGCCTCACTCTCACTCCAGAGGACTGGCAGTGCTGGCCTCCCTGGCAGGACTCCCGCCCCTGACCAGAGGGGTCTGGGCGTGCTCCGAGGCCACCTGCTGCTCCTTGCCCAGTGTCCCTGGGTGCTCTGTGGGGACACAGAGAGGTCACTTGGGAGGTTCCTGCCTCTGCCAGACTGCGGCGCCTTCCTGGCGTCATTGCCCCCTGCACGCTTATACAACCAGTGATAAGGCGGTATCCAATGCCGTAATCCTCCCCAGGGCCAGCCCAGCCCTGTCCGGTCCCGTCCGGTCCCTGGCCTGCTTGCTGGAAGCCCAGCTGGGGGCTGCATCGGGGGTGGTGGGGGTCTGGAGTGAGGGGTGCCCAGGCCTCTCTCACAGTGTGGGGGCACAAGCTCTGCCCTGGACACTCTGCCAGTGTGACCCTACCCCCCATGTTGGGGGTGAGAGAAGGGGGCTTTCTGGGTGGCCAGATCCCAGGAGAGGGGGCCTAGCCAGACCAACCCCAGCCCAGCTCTCTGCAGCTGTACCCCAAAGGCCCTGGCCCAGCCCAGCCAGACAGAGTGTGGACAGAGGGGCTTGGGTGCGAGTCCAGGCAAGGCAGGACAAGTCTCTGCTGTGGCTTGGCAGTGGCCCCGTGACTGGTGACATAGTCTGGCAGGCCTAGGGGACAAATCCTCAGCCCGGGTGCATCAGGCCAGAGCCTGGCTGTCTGGAGCCCTCCAGGAAATGACCCCCTGGGCTGGGGGACATCCGAGTGATTGTGCCAAACAATGGACAAGGGGGCCGGAGTCTCAGAGCCGAAGTGCCTTCCGCTTCCATCTGCTCCGCCCAGGAGCAGGTGCACCCAGGTGGTGGCCTGGGCTATAAAGCTGGCCCCCTGGGGCTTGGGGACTCAGCACCAGGGGCTGGAGGGCAGGGGAGGGGATGATGTCATTCCTGCTCGGCGCAATCCTGACCCTGCTCTGGGCGCCCACGGCTCAGGCTGAGGTTCTGCTGCAGCCTGACTTCAATGCTGAAAAGGTACCAGGGGCCTCTGCTGTCCTGTGGTGGGTTCCTGGCCTGCGGGTGACTAAGCCCCCGGCAGTTCTCAGGCCTCTGGTACGTGGTCTCCATGGCATCTGACTGCAGGGTCTTCCTGGGCAAGAAGGACCACCTGTCCATGTCCACCAGGGCCATCAGGCCCACAGAGGAGGGCGGCCTCCACGTCCACATGGAGTTCCCGGGGTGAGTTACTTGGGCTGGGCTGCCTGGGCTGGGTGCCATGAGTGAGCCGGCTGTGCACCCCCAGGGCGGACGGCTGTAACCAGGTGGATGCCGAGTACCTGAAGGTGGGCTCCGAGGGACACTTCAGAGTCCCGGGTAGGTCCTGCCTCCTCTGCCTTCAGGGGTGCCCAGCCTGAAAAGGCCGCCTGCCTCTCCGCAGCCTTGGGCTACCTGGACGTGCGCATCGTGGACACAGACTACAGCTCCTTCGCCGTCCTTTACATCTACAAGGAGCTGGAGGGGGCCCTCAGCACCATGGTGCAGCTCTACAGTGAGTGCCTGTCCCACCTCCCCGCACTGGCCGCTGAGTTCACAGTGACCTCTGCTCTGCCCAGGCCGGACCCAGGATGTGAGTCCCCAGGCTCTGAAGTCCTTCCAGGACTTCTACCCGACCCTGGGGCTCCCCAAGGACATGATGGTCATGCTGCCCCAGTCAGGTACCCTGGCAAGCCCCGCCCACCCCATGCCCTCAGCATCTCACGGATGTCTTCCTCCCCACAGATGCATGCAACCCTGAGAGCAAGGAGGCGCCCTGACACCTCCGGAGCCCCACCCCCGCCCTTCCCAGGTGGGTTCTCCAGGCCCTGCAGGGGATGCCCTGGTGATGGAGTAGGCATGCGTTTTCTACGCAGGTGGAGCCAAAGCAGCAGGCGCCTTTGCCCCTGGAGTCAAGACCCACAGCCCTCGGGGACCACCTGGAGTCTCTCCATCCTCCACCCCCCGCCTGTGGGATGCCTTGTGGGACGTCTCTTTCTATTCAATAAACAGATGCTGCAGCCTCATGGCCCTCACCTCTTTGGACATGCCCTGGGGG